CACAGTTCACTGCAGCCTTGATTTCCTGGGCTCAAGCGATCCTCTCACCTCAGCCTCTTGAGTAGCTGGGACTATGGCACACACAACCACACGTGGTTCATTTTTTGTTGTTTTTTGTAGAGACAGGGTCTCACTCTGTTAACCCAGGCTGTTGTATTTTCTTTAAGATTGGTTTAAATTCACACGGACTCCAGCATCAGAACTACCCAGATGTCAGGTTCTGGGCAGAACTTGGGGCAACTGATGAAATGTCTGCTCAGCTGAAGTCAGACACCTGGACACTTAATGCCCTCTTTCCCTGGCTGATGCTCAGTTTCATTTAAGAACCAGGAGAGCCTGATGTTTGTAAACACAGCTTTAGTGGAAGCACGAGGGTTAGGAGTCCCTAGAAAGGTGATATGAAGCCTAGGTGGATGTGAGGGTTGGTGAGATGGGAATTGCACAGCATAGAATCTGACACAGAAGGTACTCAGAAAATTTCGTTTTCCGGCCTGGCGCGGTGGCTCACGCCTGTAATCCCAGCACTTTGGGAGGCTGAAGCGGGCAGATCATCTGAGGTCAGGAGTTCGAGACCAGCCTGGCCAACATGGTGAAACCCCGTCTCTACTAAAAATACTGTACTAAAAATACAAAAAAATTAGCTGGGCGTGGTGGCGGGCGCCTGTAATCCCAGCTACTCGGGAGGCTGAGGCAGAGAACTGATTGAACCTGGGAGGTGGAGGTTGCAGTGAGCCGAGATCACGCCACTGCACTTCAGCCTGGGTGACAGAGCGAGACTCCATCTCAAAAAAAAAAAAAAAAAAAAATTAGCAAGTTATTTGCAGCGTCTATCTCCCACCACCCTGACTGCTGGTCCACACCATACTGTCCCAAGCTTCTCAGGCTGCGGTGCAGACGAAGAAATCATCGCTATGCATGCTGGCCTTGGGATGGGGGCGCAAAGCCCCTGGACGCGCCCCGCCTAGTGGGCGGGAACGACTACAGCCCCCAGCATGACCCGCGGCCGCCCATGCCACGCCCCGCCACGCGTGCGCTTAGGCGCCGCTGAGCGCTGACTGGGTGCGAGTGGGGAAGCTGCTAACCCGACCCGGATTGGCGCTGAGGTGGCCCGTGGGGCAGGTGAGTGCGGGGCGGGAGTCAGCGGAGACCCATAGAATGACTTTCCTCTTTTCTCTTCTAACAGGGCAGATGATTCTGGACCAGATGAAGCCTGAGGAGCCTTCCAGCTCTAAGATAGCAGGATAGGAGACTTCTAAGATTGGAGCTGCAGAAGACTTGCCAGCCCACCAGCACAATGTCAGGTAGAGGCAGGGGCTGGACTTGGAAACGGGGTTTGATTGTTCTCCTGGTCCTCTTTGGTTTTAGGAAGCCATACACCTGCCTGTGGCCCTTTCTCAGCCCTGACTCCGAGCATATGGCCCCAGGAGATCTTGGCCAAGTACACGCAGGTATAGCAGTTAGCCAGGCACCAGCCTGCTGTGGCAACTGACTTCAACCTCATCCTGATTCTAGAAGGAAGAGTCAGCAGAGCAACCAGAGTTCTACTACGATGAGTTTGGTTTCCGTGTGTACAAGGAAGGTAAACTTGAGCCCCTTTTGTGTGTCATCTTGTTTTTCTTTCCTCCTTGGCTCTCTCTTGGCAGAAGGTGATGAGCCTGGCTCCAGTCTGCTGGCGAACTCCCCTCTGATGGAGGATGCTCCACAGAGGCTGCGGTGGCAGGCCCACCTGGAGTTCACCCATAACCACGATGTGGGGGATCTCACCTGGGACAAGATTGCCGTCTCCCTACCCCGCTCTGAGAAGCTCCGCTCCCTGGTGCTGGCCGGCATCCCACATGGCATGAGGCCACAGGTAAGGTGGCCACAGGGACCCACAGGGTGTTGGACTGAGTGCCCTTGCGGCTCCCTTCCCTCAGCTGTGGATGCGGCTCTCTGGGGCCCTGCAGAAGAAGAGGAACTCTGAGCTGTCCTACCGCGAGATTGTGAAGAACAGCTCCAACGATGAGACCATCGCTGCCAAGCAGGTGAGGCCGGTGGCACTGTGCAGGAAGAGCTGTGTTATTGTGGGTGCCGATGGCTGCCTGACAGATCGAGAAGGACCTGCTCCGCACCATGCCCAGCAACGCCTGCTTCGCCAGCATGGGTAGCATCGGGGTGCCCCGCCTGCGCAGGGTGCTCCGGGCCCTGGCCTGGCTCTACCCAGAGATCGGCTACTGCCAGGGCACCGGCATGGTGAGCACAGCCCCAGAAAGGGCAGTGGCAGCGTAGAAGGCCCTTGTCCCTGTGCCCTGGCCAGGTGGCCGCCTGCCTCCTGCTGTTCCTGGAGGAGGAGGACGCCTTCTGGATGATGTCTGCCATCATCGAGGACCTGCTCCCCGCCTCCTACTTCAGCACCACCCTGCTGGGTGTCCAGACTGACCAGCGGGTCCTGCGCCACCTCATTGTCCAGTACCTGCCTCGCCTGGACAAGCTGCTCCAGGAGCATGACATTGGTAAGGCGCCCCTGAGCCACTGGCTCCCATTCCTCCCCAGCGGCTTTGGCTCCTGTGTTTACAGAGCTGTCCCTGATCACACTGCACTGGTTCCTCACGGCCTTCGCCAGCGTGGTGGACATCAAGCTGCTCCTGCGCATCTGGGACCTGTTTTTCTACGAGGGCTCCCGGGTGCTGTTCCAGCTCACGCTGGGCATGCTGCACCTCAAGGTGCTCCACGGCCCCACTTCAGGCTGAGGAGTTTCTTCCCCCATCCTGCCCTGGCATGGCCCAGGAGGAAGAGCTGATCCAGTCAGAGAACTCGGCCTCCATCTTCAACACGCTATCGGATATCCCGTCGCAGATGGAGGACGCGGAGCTGCTTCTGGGGGTGGCCATGCGGCTGGCCGGCTCCCTCACCGATGTGGCCGTGGAGACTCAGCGCCGCAAGCACCTGGCCTATCTCATTGCAGACCAGGGCCAGCTCCTGGGGGCCGGCACCCTCACCAACCTCTCTCAGGTGGCCCAGGATGGGGGGCCGCACCTTGACCCAGGACCACCCTGACCCACTCCTCTTGGTGCAGGTTGTTCGCCGCAGGACCCAGCGGAGGAAGTCCACCATCACTGCTCTGCTCTTCGGTGAGAGCTCTGCGAGTGCCAGGCAGTGTGGGCTGTGGTCACCATGGTTCTCTGGGCCTCCTAGGGGAGGATGACCTGGAGGCACTCAAGGCCAAGAACATCAAGCAGACGGAACTGGTGGCTGACCTCCGGGAAGCCATCCTGCGCGTGGCACGCCACTTCCAGTGCACAGACCCCAAAAACTGCAGCGTGGTGAGTCGCCAGCTCCCTGGGCTGCTACCAAACCCCCTTGGTGGGCCTGTGTTCACTGTGGCAGGAGCTGACTCCAGACTATAGCATGGAGAGCCACCAGCGGGACCACGAGAACTACGTGGCGTGCTCACGCAGCCACCGGCGCCGAGCCAAGGCCCTGCTGGACTTTGAGCGGCACGACGACGACGAGCTGGGCTTCCGCAAGAACGACATCATCACAGTGCGTGGGGGCGCTGGACTACCAGGTCCTCACTTTGGTTCCTGCTGTTTTTCCTCCTGTGCAGATCGTGTCTCAGAAGGACGAGCACTGCTGGGTGGGGGAGCTCAACGGCCTGCGAGGTGGGGTCCTTGGTCTGCTCTTGAGCTGGGAGGTTGCTCCTTACAGGGCCTGTTTTTCCCACAGGCTGGTTTCCAGCCAAGTTCGTGGAAGTCCTGGATGAGCGCAGCAAAGAGGTGAGGGGGGTGGGCGGGCTAGGCACGGCTGGCAGGGCTTTCTCAGACCCATCCCTCCCATCAGTACTCCATCGCGGGGGATGACTCGGTGACGGAGGGGGTCACAGACCTCGTGCGAGGGACCCTCTGCCCGGCCCTTAAGGCCCTGTTCGAACATGGACTGAAGAAGCCATCCCTGCTTGGGGGCGCCTGCCACCCCTGGCTGTTTATCGAGGAGGTAAGTCAGTGGCTGGGCCCATGACCCCCACCCCCTGCACTCACACCGTGTGCTGTCCCCACAGGCTGCAGGCCGGGAGGTCGAGAGAGACTTTGCCTCCGTGTATTCCCGTCTGGTGCTCTGTAAGACCTTCAGGTAACTCGGCCCGGGTTCTTCTGGTGGGGTCACCGGCACCCCAGGAGCTTTGGTGTCCCCTCAGGTTGGATGAAGATGGCAAAGTCCTGACCCCGGAGGAGCTGCTCTACCGGGTAAGGGGGCCTCCTCTGCCAGACCCTAGAGAGCCTGAGTGACAGCTGACGGTGCCGTTCCCAGGCTGTGCAGTCTGTGAACGTGACCCACGATGCAGTGCATGCACAAATGGATGTGAAGCTCCGCTCACTGATCTGCGTGGGGCTCAAGTGAGTGTGGAAAAGGGGTTGGAGGAGAGCCCAGACAGGTCAGAGGCTTCCACCGTGGCTGCAGCCAGAAGGGCCTGGAGCTGCCCCTGCTCCCCACTCCTGGCCATGTCCCCAGTGAGCAGGTGCTGCACCTGTGGCTGGAGGTGCTCTGCTCCAGCCTGCCCACCGTGGAGAAGTGGTACCAGCCCTGGTCCTTCCTGCGCAGCCCGGGCTGGGTCCAGATCAAGTGTGAGCTCCGGTGAGGACCTTACTGGGCTTGGGGGATGGAGGCAAGAGCCTTACCACCCCTTCCTCACCTCTAGAGTCCTCTGCTGCTTTGCCTTCAGCCTCTCCCAGGACTGGGAGCTCCCTGCGAAGAGAGAGGTGGGTGGTGTGGGCCTCGTAGGGCCTGCACTGCCTGTGAGGTGAGGGGCTGCCCTGTTTGCAGGCGCAGCAGCCCCTGAAGGAGGGCGTCCGGGACATGCTGGTGAAGCACCACCTCTTCAGCTGGGATGTGGACGGGTGACCCCCTCCTCCCCAGCCCAACCTCGGGCCTGCGTCTGAGGTGGCCCAGGACCCCAAGCTGCAGAGCCCAGGGAAGAGCAGCTCCAGAGCCCTGGCCGGGGCCGCGGGATATCAATATCAGGCTGCCCCACTCCACGTTCCCCAGCACATCCCAGGTGGTGGGAGCAGAGGGTACCCTGCCCCACCAGGGTCCTTAGGGATGCTCTAGGCCAAACCACAGTTTGTACCAAAAACCTTGTGAGGAGGTGGGGGAGCCATGTCTGTGCTCAGGAAGAGGGAAGGGGATGGGGGTGGCTAGTAGGCTCCTGGCCTCTTTGGTTTATAAATAAACTGTGTCTGTCTTTGAGAAAGCACCTACCTGTCTTCTGTGCAGCTAGGGCTGCAGAGCTGTATTCAGGTCCAAGGTTCTGCCCTTCCTTGAGTGGTCTAGAAGGCACTGCGTGGCCCCTCAGATGCTGGGACACAACAGACCCGGGACCCAGCTGTGCTACCCACCCCTTCCATGGACTGAATAAGATGGACTAACAGGCCTGTGTTTTTGTGTTTATTTTAAAAAGTTCACA